ACTTAAAAGATAATCATATTGACTGTTTCCTCTCAGCAATAAGGAGAAAAGAGTGGATGGGAGCCTATTATTTAGACGGTGTAATCTTTCGGTTAGAATACGGATTCTGAAACCAGATTGTCTGGGCTCACATCCCTGTCTAGTGTGGTCTTAGGGAACTTACGCGACTCGACTGCACCTTAGTTTCCTCATACAAAACACGGAGAATACTAATATTATCTACTTAATGAGGTTGTTCTGAGGATTAAATAAAGTAATACATGAACTAGTACGTGAAAAGCACTCCGGTCAGCGATAGTCTTCAATCCTGGAGTTGAGCTCCAGGCTAGGCATAAAGAGGAAGATAAGAGGCAGGGAGTAGGCAACGTTTCATTCTTCCTCTCCGCACCCGCGGGAAGGAGGCACCGCTGTTTCTCCCAAGGCTCAGCGAGGAGGCCGGTAATTCGAAGTTGGATCCGAGGACTTTCCTTGGGACCCCTTTCCGCCGCACCACGCTGCCTTATGTCTGGTTGGGCCCTGAGGACACGAGGGCTCAGCCCCACGCCCCGACTAGGCGTTCCACCACTGAGACGTGGCCCCAGCTCCAGGAGGCATGCAGCCCGAGAGGCCGCCTTCACGCCCGGCCACGGCCACTGCCACTGCCAGGGGCTGGTGGCGATAGCGACAAAAAGCTTCCGGGAGGAACTGGTGCCTCCGCCCGACGCCCTTCCTTGCGGGCAAGCCGGGGGCTGACCGTTGTTCGTGACACCAATACTTATGCATGCCACTCAGTGCTGGGCGCCGGGGACTCTAATGAATCCAGACTCGGCCCAGATACCGTGTGCAGAGGGACCACTCGCCGCCCACAACTGATCCCTGTCACTGACGACCTTTGCTGGCCCAGAGCGGCGGGGTGGGAGGAGCTGAACCTCCCAACCCGGGTTCACCTCCAAAGCACCGCCCCTGCGGGGGCGTTCTCGGGTACGCCGTAAAGTAGAGAGTATACTTAACAACCCGCCTCTGTCTTTACGGCAGGCCGCATTCCATGCCTCCAATATGGCGTCCTCCACATAGGCAGTGGCTGTGGTTTCTACCCCGGGTGGCCGGGGGCAGTGCTGAGCTGGGACTGTTGTTTGCCCAGCCTGGGCTGCAGAAAGCAGCAGTTAAAGTTCGTTTCTGGTCACTGCTCCAGGAAGCCACCTTACTCTGAGGGTCAAGAATTGCCGCTTCCTTTTAGTTACTGTAAGTTCCTCCTCTGCCCCTGGTTTGTTTCCCGCGGCACTTCTGGATACCCCCAGGTCCCAGACCCTTCCAGACTCAAACCATGAACTTTCGGCAGCTGCTGTTGCACTTGCCACGTTATCTTGGAGCCTCGGGTTCCCCGCGTCGCCTGTGGTGGTCCCCGTCCCTCGACACCATCTCCTCGGTGGGCTCTTGGCGTGGTCGGTCCTCCAAGTCCCCGGCCCACTGGAATCAGGTAGTGTCAGAGGCGGAGAAGATCGTGGGGTACCCCACGTCCTTCATGAGCCTTCGCTGCCTGCTGAGCGACGAGCTCAGCAACATCGCTATGCAGGTGCGGAAGCTGGTGGGCACTCAGCACCCTCTGCTTACCACAGCCAGGTGAGCTACCCCTCTCCCGCTGACACACTCGCATTAATCCTCTTCCTTCTTTGCTTGTTGGCAGGGGGCTTGTACATGACAGCTGGAATAGCCTCCAGTTGAGGGGCTTGGTGGTGCTCCTTATCTCTAAAGCAGCTGGGCCCAGCAGCGTGAACACTTCATGTCAGAACTATGACATGGTCAGTGGGATCTACTCATGGTAAGAAGAATTTAGTCTTTTGACATTGCTCTATATTCTAACAAATCTTACCTTTATGTTTTAGTCAAAGAAGTTTGGCAGAGATCACGGAGCTAATTCATATTGCTCTCCTTGTACATCGTGGGATAGTAAATTTAAATGAGTTGCAATCATCTGATGGTCCACTGAAAGACATGCAATTTGGAAATAAAATTGCTATCCTGAGTGGAGACTTTCTTCTAGCAAATGCCTGCAATGGACTAGCTCTGCTACAGAACACCAAGGTAAAATTGGGCAGGGTTTTGTTGTACCTGAATTTTTATTTTTATTTTTCTTCTTGCTTTTTAGGTTGTGGAACTTTTAGCAAGTGCTCTTATGGACTTGGTACAAGGAGTATATCATGAAAATTCTACTTCAAAGGTAAAGGATTTCAGAGTCATAAAATGTTATGTCTTTTTTATCTTGGCTTTTGTTACATTTTTAGGAAAGTTATATCACAGATGATATTGGAATATCGACTTGGAAGGAGCAGACTTTTCTCTCCCATGGTGCCTTACTAGCAAAGAGCTGCCAAGCTGCAATGGAATTAGCAAAGCATGATGCTGAGGTTCAGAATATGGCATTTCAGTATGGGAAGCACATGGCCATGAGTCATAAGGTACTTTGCACACCCTTTATCTTTTTTCAGTACACTAATTTACTCATTTAATTGCTTCTTGTAGATAAATTCTGATGTCCAGCCTTTTATTAAAGAAAAGACCAGTGACTCCATGACTTTTAATCTAAACTCAGCTCCTGTAGTCTTACATCAGGAATTTCTTGGAAGAGATTTGTGGATTAAACAGATCGGAGAGGTAAAATGAAATTACTCCTGTTTTAGGTACCATAACAAATTAATTTTCCCCTCTTCTTTTGTAGGCTCAAGAAAAAGGAAGATTGGACTATGCTAAGGTAGGCAGATTTTATACATACTGTACTATTTTTTTCTTTCTTTCTTTATTTATTTAATTTTAAGGAACGAGGTCTCGCTGTTACCCAGACTGGTGATGCTTTTTTTATGACTCAAAGAATGCCTCTGGGGTTTCTTATCACAGAAGCACTTGACAATGGAAGAGATTTCCACTGGAAAATGGCAAAGAGAAAAATATGGTGCACAAATAAGAGCACCCCTGGACCAAGCAATGGCTCTGCCACCAACTCAATGCAAAATCTGGTAACAGTCACTGTGTTAGTCTTTTCTTGCCGCTGACTTTTATCATGCATTTGTTTCTTAACAGTTGCGAGAAAGAATCAAAGCTGGCAAAGGTGTGACTTCAGCTATTGACCTGTGTCGTTACCATGGAAACAAGGCACTGGAGGCCCTGGAGAGCTTTCCTCCCTCGGAGGCCAGATCTGCTTTAGAAAACATTGTGTTTGCTGTGACCAGATTTTCATGACATCAAATTAAAAAGACACTATTGTTAGTTAGCTGAAAATCCTAGGGAATGAGGTTGATTGGGAGCGCTTTCACGATGCGTTAATGACTTTTAAAACATATGCATTTTTCCTTCCTTTTATCACATTGCTAAATGAGTTCTGCTTTCTTTTTGGAACTGCTACAAACAAAATTAGAAGAAAAAAAGGTCAAGCAGTTTTCACTTGTCACGCCAGAAGCACACTTGAGGCTGCAGTCGCAGAAATAATTAATGAGATTCGCTCCTGTGACCTCAGCAAATGGACAGGAAATAAGTCCTTATTGATTGGACCGAGCCAGGGATGGCGCCAGGGCGGTGGCCTGTGGTTTTTCCTGCTAGAGAGGACAAAGCAAGTTGGAAGCTGCAGGTGTCAAGAGAAATGCTCTCAATACCAACCAGGGAGGATTGTCTAATCAAAAACTAGTGACCAATTTGTCATAATGGAGAGTAGTTCAATGGATTGAGAAAAATATGTTTTATTTGTTGGCTTGTAATTATGTCTCTGGATTATTATTATTTTTTTTTTAGATGTAGTTTTGCTCTTGTTGCCCAGGCTGGAGTGCAATGGTGCAGTTTTGACTCACTGCAACCTCCGCCTCCTGGGTTCAAGTGATTCTCCTGCCTCAGCCTCCCGAGTAGCTGGAATTACAGGCACCTGCCACCACGCCTGGCTAATTTTGTATTTTTAGTAGAGATGGGGTTTCACTATGTTGGTCAGGCTAGTCTCGAACTCCTGACCTCAGGTGATCCGCCTGCCTCGGCCTCCCAAAGTGCTGGGATTAGAGGCTTGAGCCACTGCACCTGGCCTCATGTCTCTGGATTTATAATGCAGTATGAATATACTTTGTGCTTTATGGTTTTTATAATGTCTTTTTGGAGAAATTGCCGAAAAGTTGCCAAATACTTGAAGTAGGAGATTAAAATGTTATCAAATGTTAAATTGGTTATATTAGGAATAGTCTGTTTTTCTTTCCTGAAGATCAGTTTTTTTATTCAAACACATTTCAAAGAACCAAATTTTTTTTTTCTTTAAGGAAAAAGGAGCTTTTTTTCAAGTGAAATGTATTCATTTGTAATACTTTGGTTTAAGGCATACTTTAATTTTTACGAGTTTCAGAAACAGAATTTTTGTACTAGGGAATTCATTGGTGAGAGTGTTCTTTTAACCTCAGAATGTCAAATTTTGGTCTTGAACCACAGACATCCAATTACAGAAAGAATATAAGCAATCTCACAGGCCTGCAATCGGACACTGTCTCTGTGTGGTTCATAGGAGATGATTTTTGAGGTTTGCACTCATGCAATTTGAGAACACCGTTGACAAGAAGGCTGAGTTTACATAAATGATCTAGATTGAAACTCAGCTACCTTTCTTCCTCATGTGGTGTAATTACAGCCCTATCTGGAGACAGCGAATACAGCAAACAGATTTTATTACCTAGTTCGCTCAAACACTACATGAAGTTATTTTAGTTAAAGCCCTCCCCCAAAAGTTATAAAACCATTTTATCAGGGCCCAACATGTGGCATGCAATGAAGAGAAAATGTAAAGCTACAGAGGTTAATGTATTGTATTATAAAATATTTTAAGTGTACTCAAAATATCATAATTGTACAGTTTATGCCACCATAATTTGAGGCCTATAGATTTAGCTTAAGAGAACACTGTTCTGTTTGAAATGCTTTCTGTCACTGAAATTGGCTTAATTAGTAACCATGGATAAGATGCTTTAGATCAGACTAGGTTTTAATCATTAACTTCCACAAAGAAGTCATACTTTGCGTTAGGTGTGCTGGTTGGATGTGCAGGAACTTCAGCAAGCAGTAGGTTTTACTAAGCAGATGGTCGGGCACTGCAGGGCACCAGGCAGGATCCTAGGGCGCCTCTTATTCTGCGTTAGCATCTGGTTTGCTGTATGACCTTGCACAAGTCACTTCCTTCTGAGCCTCAATTTTCTCATCTGTACAATGAGATTCAAAAGTTGACCTGAAAGTCAAGTGTGAAAAAAAAAAAGAGATTAAACAAGATAATTATGAAATTCTTTCCAGGTTTGTTTTATTTTCTGAAAGT